AAGGGAAAGGTGTGAGCTGCAGACATAGACGTGGGGATCATCAGCTTGAAGCTGTTGTGCAAAGTCATCAGATCAGCAGAGGAAAGGATTTACAAAGAAATATATATAACACCGCACAGGGTTGTTGTCTTGTGAGGATTAAATTAAATACACACTTAAAACATCCGGAATACAGACAGTGCTTAATAAAGAGCTGCTGTTTTTATTAACAAACTTATCTGTAGGAGCTCGTCCATGGACAACATCCAGTTCATACAGATGCGTGCGCATTTCGCAGCAGCCATACACGCCCAAAGAGGACGAGACTGGATGTGATTGAGCTGACTGGCATCTTTAGATGGATGGTCCTCAGTCCAGTCCTTCCATTTTACAGGCGAGGAGGCGGAAGCTTGGGGAGGCTAAGCGCGCTGAGCTGGCGGCGGAGCGGAGCTTCCACTAGGGCTCCCAGTTTCCCCGCACCGCGCCCGCCGTCCTCCGGGCCACCCATCCCACCCGAACGCGCCACCGCTCTAGCCCGCGCTCCAGCCCGCGCGTCACCGACGCCCGCGGCCTCTCCCACCTCTAAGTTCCAGGAAGCTCTCGGCCTCTAGCTGACCGCGTTGCTGCTGAGCTTCCCTGGGGAGAAGGCGCCGAGGTGCCCGGTGCGGGCCGAGGCAGGGCTGGGCCTCGCGGGCAGCAGGCGGAAGAAGGAAGGGCGGTGGGGCAGGTCCCGGCTGCGCGGGGCAGTTGTGCGCACTTGGGTTCTTCACGCGGGACACACGTGGAACGCCGACCCCTGCGCCCCTGGCCGCTGGCAACTGGCAAGGCCGGGAACAGAAAGTGTAGGGACAGAAGAGCGCTGGAGTCTTCCCCGGGAGGGAGCCCGGGGCTGCAGCCCAGGGGCGGGGAGCGGGGCGGGGCTGGGAAAGTTGAGTACTGGTCGCTCAGGGCCGGGCTCCGCCGGAGTGCCCGGCGCAGAAACCGTAAAAGGCTGGAGCGGGCGGGGTAGGTGTGGCTCTGTGTGCGTGACCTGAGCCCCGGTCCCAGTCCCTGTAGTCTCCTGCGGCCGCGGCCTCTCAGCCATGGGCGCCGTCTGGTCCGCCCTGCTGGTTGGAGGGGGTCTGGCCGGAGCACTTTTCGTTTGGCTGCTGCGGGGCGGCCCTGGCGACACCGGGAAGGACGGGGATGCGGAGCAGGAGAAAGACGCCCCTCTTGGGGGAGCTGCGATTCCGGGAGGCCATCAGAGTGGCAGCAGCGGACTGAGCCCTGGACCTTCCGGGCAGGAGCTGGTCACCAAACCAGGTATTCTTCCCCCCGTGACTCCAGGGCACATCGACTCTATTACATTTTTCCTTTGATTTCTTAGAGCATCTTCAAGAAAGCAATGGACATTTGATTTCTAAGACCAAAGACCTTGGTAAACTGCAAGCAGCATCATGGAGATTGCAGAATCCTTCCAGGGAAGTCTGTGACAATTCAAGAGAACATGTTCCTTCTGGACAGTTTCCAGACACAGAAGCTCCAGCTACCTCTGAGACCAGTAACTCTAGGAGTTACTCTGAAGTTTCAAGAAATGAAAGCCTTGAATCTCCTATGGGAGAATGGGGATTCCAAAAAGGACAAGAGATATCTGCTAAAGCAGCTACATGTTTTGCAGAGAAGTTGCCTTCTAGCAACCTGCTCAAGAACAGAGCTAAAGAAGAAATGAGCCTCTCTGATTTGAACAGTCAGGACCGGGTTGACCACGAGGAGTGGGAAATGGTGCCTAGGCACTCATCTTGGGGGGATGTTGGTGTGGGTGGCAGTCTTAAGGCTCCAGTGTTAAACCTAAACCAGGGAATGGACAATGGAAGAAGCACTTTGGTGGAAGCAAGAGGTCAGCAAGTGCATGGGAAAATGGAAAGGGTAGCAGTGATGCCTGCAGGGTCTCAGCAAGTTAGTGTCAGGTTCCAGGTCCATTATGTCACAAGCACTGATGTGCAATTCATTGCAGTAACTGGAGACCATGAGTGTCTTGGGAGATGGAACACTTACATCCCACTCCACTATAACAAGGATGGGTTCTGGTCTCATTCCATTTTCCTGCCTGCAGATACAGTGGTGGAGTGGAAGTTTGTGTTGGTAGAGAATGGGGGAGTTACCCGCTGGGAAGAATGCAGCAATAGATTCCTAGAAACTGGCCATGAGGATAAAGTGGTTCACGCATGGTGGGGGATTCACTGATTCAGTTTGCAAAGTAATGGAGAAGCTGTAGAACAATGTGGAAGAGGCTGAGGTTGTGGAACACACTGAATAAAATAAAGGCAGTGTGACTCCAAATTCAGCCATCTGAATTGTTTAAATTTGCTAGTGGATTTTGTCTAATGTGCAGAAATATATATGTCTAATGTGCAGAAATATATATGTGTGTATGTGTGTATATATATGCACACACACACAGATAATGCTTCCAGTGAATGTGAACTTCTTTTCCCTGTGGCACTGATTGACAGACTTGTGCTGATCCATTATTACTTTAGGGCTTGATTCTCTTGGGGAGTGACTTGGCTAAGCTTCAGGTGTAAACTGTGGTCACGGAGCAAAAACATTAACCAGCTGCCCAGGGTTCAAGCTTGAGCCTTTAGGTGATCTTTAAACTATGGTAGTAAAATAAGCCTCACTCAAACATAGCTGACTTCCTATTGGTACAGCTTGAAAAGCACTTTTTACTACATACACATTTTATGCTTAAAAAGTTAACATGATACGAAACTGTGATTAGAAAATATCTGGTCTGGATGTGATTAGTAAGGATACAAGATAATGTTCTAAGACTGCCTAATGCTTTTTGTTTGATTTTCATCTGCCAGGCGTTGTTATGTGCTATGAGGGTAGCAAGTACGTCTTTGTCTTAATGATCTAAGGCTGGTGTAGAAACAAAGGGCCTAATGAGAACCAATCATCATGGAAGTCAGTTGCGGGGGCAGCCCATAAGGAAAGGGAAAGTGAGTGGGGTTGGGCATAGGCTGAGTGAGGTGGCCTGAATGACACCTCTTAGAGGACTGTGAAGTACAGGCACAGCCCGACTGCAGGGAGGGATGCACCCATCATTTACCCATGGGAGCATCTGTAGGACCATCTCTCTCCCACTTCTTCTCCCCTCCCCCACCGCATCTGGCCAGATGGACTGTCCTACAGCAATCGTTTCCATCTGTCACCCTCTTCCCTCTCCTTTCATACCAGTCACTATCTTGGGTAACAAATTTATACAGGACAGTGGTACAGAAATACATCTTTGCTCTGAGAATACAGCAAATATTAACTTAAATTATTATAACTGAACAAATAATAAAACCTGAATTTTAATATCTTCATTTGATGTCTGAATTATTTGTCTAAATTTTAG